GAGCTGCTTTTCCTCGTTTTGGTTTGGCGGTGTTGATGTTTGTATTTGGAATTACAGGTAGGCAGCATCATATACCTTAGTGTTTAGGGCCTCTAAGATCAACCAGCCCTGAGAAAATCAGCCATGGTGAGGACCTTGTCCCCCAGCCCCCCAGGAGATAGGCCCCCTGGTGGGAGTGCTGGGGCAGGGCAGAGGCCTAGGGACAAGAATTAGAAAGGACCCATGTTGACAGGGCTGCTCAGGGTCATGTTGTCCATCCCTCTGCCACAGTGGCATGGACAAACTGCATATGTTGGTTAGAGGAGGGCACCCTTCTCTCTTGCAAGCATTGGCAAGGTCTTAACTATTAGTCTCCTGCTCCCATGGCAGCCCCTTTGGACAAGGAGGCTCTTAATCTCTGTTCTTTGAAGCCCTGAGGGCTGGTGTATAGGAGTTCAAAGCACTGGCTTTGGAACCGGACTGTCTGGGTTTGAATCCTGGCACTGCAGCTGACTCACTGATGGACTCAGGCAATGCCTTAAACTCCCTGAGCCTCAGGTTCCTTGTCTGTAAAATGATAAAGATAGCCCCTGTTTCATAGGGCTGTGGTGAGAAACCAATCAGACAAGGCATGTGAACGCCATTATAGCACAGCGCCCGGCATCCAGCAGGACTCACTCGATGACAGTTGTCACCGCCATCATTGTTATTAGCGTGGGCCAGGGAGGGCTGCGTAAAAGCAGCTGGTGGAGGAGGGAGAGATGCCGTGGGACCGTCTGGGTTCGCATGCGTGAAGTATTATCTGGGCCTGGAGTGTGCAAGGCACACATGTGTCCTTACTGCATGTGTTGTCACATATGTGCAATGCCATGCTCCTGAGCCTTTGATTGCAGACGTGTGGGAAGTGGGCCCCGTCCCCACCCCCAGTGCCACCCTGCTCTGCTTCTCTTCCCTTGCTGTGCTCTAAAACGAGAAGTACAAGTGAGTTCCCCCAAGGGGTCGGCCGCGCCTCTTCCTGTCCCCGCCCTGCCGGCTGCCCCAGGCCAGTGGAGTGGCAGCCCCAGAACTGGGACCACCGGGGGTGGTGAGGCGGCCCGGCACTGGGAGCTGCATCTGAGGCTTAGTCCCTGAGCTCTCTGCCTGCCCAGACTAGCTGCACCTCCTCATTCCCTGCGCCCCCTTCCTCTCCGGAAGCCCCCAGGATGGTGAGGTAAGGGCCTGCCACCCACGGTAGACAGGAGGCCCCTCCTCACTGCCCTGCCTGGGCCGCCCAGGTGGTTTCACCGAGACCTCAGTGGGCTGGATGCAGAGACCCTGCTCAAGGGCCGAGGTGTCCACGGTAGCTTCCTGGCTCGGCCCAGTCGCAAGAACCAGGGTGACTTCTCGCTCTCCGTCAGGTAGGTGGGCCCCCCGCAACCCCGGGCATTTTACCGACTGGCCTCACCGCCTGGTGCCCTGCAGGGTGGGGGATCAGGTGACCCATATTCGGATCCAGAACTCAGGGGATTTCTATGACCTGTATGGAGGGGAGAAGTTTGCGACTCTGACAGAGCTGGTGGAGTACTACACTCAGCAGCAGGGTGTCCTGCAGGACCGCGACGGCACCATCATCCACCTCAAGTACCCGCTGAACTGCTCCGATCCCACTAGTGAGAGGTGAGGGCTCCGCACCCCCGCCATTCCCAAGCGGTCTTACCTTCCCTGACGCTGCCTTCTCTAGGTGGTACCATGGCCACATGTCTGGCGGGCAGGCAGAGACGCTGCTGCAGGCCAAGGGCGAGCCCTGGACGTTTCTTGTGCGTGAGAGCCTCAGCCAGCCTGGAGACTTCGTGCTTTCTGTGCTCAGTGACCAGCCCAAGGCTGGCCCAGGCTCCCCGCTCAGGGTCACCCACATCAAGGTCATGTGCGAGGTAAGGCAGCCAGGCGGCGGGGGAGCCTCTGCTCCTGTGAATGGCCTAATTTGGCTCCCCCCAGGGTGGACGCTACACAGTGGGTGGTTTGGAGACCTTCGACAGCCTCACGGACCTGGTGGAGCATTTCAAGAAGACGGGGATTGAGGAGGCCTCAGGCGCCTTTGTCTACCTGCGGCAGGTCAGGGGTGGGCCCAGCTGCCTCCCCACTTCAGTTGCTGACTTCTCGCTCTTCCCCACCCCAGCCGTACTATGCCACGAGGGTGAATGCGGCTGACATTGAGAACCGAGTGTTGGAACTGAACAAGAAGCAGGAGTCCGAGGATACAGCCAAGGCTGGCTTCTGGGAGGAGTTTGAGGTGCATGGTGGGGACCGGCAGGGCTGGGGCAGAGCTGATGCTCATTTCCCCACCCACATCTCAGAGTTTGCAGAAGCAGGAGGTGAAGAACTTGCACCAGCGTCTGGAAGGGCAGCGGCCAGAGAACAAGGGCAAGAACCGCTACAAGAACATTCTCCCCTGTGAGCACCCAGGCTGCCCCATTCACCCAGGAGACCATCTCGCCTCCTCTCCGCCCACTCCCAGTTGACCACAGCCGAGTGATCCTGCAGGGACGGGACAGTAACATCCCCGGGTCCGACTACATCAATGCCAACTACATCAAGGTCAGCAGTGTGGGCCACGTGGGAGGAGAGGCCTTGGGGTGCGTCTCTCCACGCTTGCGTCCAGAACCAGCTGCTAGGCCCTGATGAGAACGCTAAGACCTACATCGCCAGCCAGGGTTGTCTGGAGGCCACGGTCAATGACTTCTGGCAGATGGCGTGGCAGGAGAACAGCCGTGTCATCGTCATGACCACCCGAGAGGTGGAGAAAGGCCGGGTAGGGCGCCCCCCCTTCCCCGCATCCGCCCCTGCCTCATCCCCACCCGACCCTCCCTTTCCAGAACAAATGCGTCCCATACTGGCCCGAGGTGGGCATGCAGCGTGCTTATGGGCCCTACTCTGTGACCAACTGCGGGGAGCATGACACAACCGAATACAAACTCCGTACCTTACAGGTCTCCCCGCTGGACAATGTGAGTGGCCCCCACGCCCTGCCCCATTCCGGGAGGGGGCACTGACCCTATGTCCTCGGCTTAGGGAGACCTGATTCGGGAGATCTGGCATTACCAGTACCTGAGCTGGCCCGACCATGGGGTCCCCAGTGAGCCTGGGGGTGTCCTCAGCTTCCTGGACCAGATCAACCAGCGGCAGGAAAGTCTGCCTCACGCAGGGCCCATCATCGTGCACTGCAGGTGAGGATGATAATCCTGATGGTAGTAGTGACTGGCCTCTGATGGCACCCCCGTCTTTCCCCAGCGCCGGCATCGGCCGCACAGGCACCATCATTGTCATCGACATGCTCATGGAGAACATCTCCACCAAGGGTGAGGGGCACCTGGGGGTTTGGGGGTGGGGGCTGGACCTGAGGTTTGACTGCCCCCCACCCAGGCCTGGACTGTGACATTGACATCCAGAAGACCATCCAGATGGTGCGGGCGCAGCGCTCGGGCATGGTGCAGACGGAGGCGCAGTACAAGTTCATCTACGTGGCCATCGCCCAGTTCATTGAAACCACTAAGAAGAAGCTGGAGGTCCTGCAGGTGCGTGCAGAGCAGGGCCTGGGGGGGGGGGGCCACCACCTTCCCACTGTCCCTCTGCCCACAGTCGCAGAAGGGCCAGGAGTCGGAGTACGGGAACATCACCTATCCCCCAGCCATGAAGAATGCCCATGCCAAGGCCTCCCGCACCTCGTCCAAGTGAGTGGCCCTGACTGCCACTGCCCGGCATCCTCGTGTATGAGATGTAGCCTCTGTCCTCTAGGAGCTTGGAGTCTAGTGCAGGGACCGTGGCTGCGTCACCTGTGAGACGGGGTGGCCAGAGGGGACTGCCAGTGCCGGGTCCCCCTGTGCTGTCTCCTGACCTGCACCAACTGCCTGTACTTGCCCCCCTGCACCCGGCTGCAGACACAAGGAGGATGTGTATGAGAACCTGCACACTAAGAACAAGAGGGAGGAGAAAGTGAAGAAGCAGCGGTCAGCAGACAAGGAGAAGAGCAAGGGTTCCCTCAAGAGGAAGTGAGCGGTGCTGTCCTCAGGTGGCCATGGTACAGCTCTTCTGCCTGGGTGTCCTCCCTGCCCTCTCACTCCCTCACTCCCTTCTCTTGGCAGCCTCAGCCCTGACCCTGTGGAAGCATTTCGCGATGGACAGACTCACAACCTGAACCTAGGAGTGCCCCATTCTTTTGTAATTTAAATGGCTGCATCCCCCCCACCTCTCCCTGACCCTGTATATAGCCCAGCCAGGCCCCAGGCAGGGCCAACCCTTCTCCTCTTGTAAATAAAGCCCTGGGATCACTGTGTGTCGCCTCTGAGCCCTTTGCTTGCCCAGTGA